GCTAATTTTTGTATTTTGTGTTAAGATGGGGTTTCACCATGCTGCCCAGGCTGCTCTTGAACTCCTGGGCTCAAGGAATCCACCCCTCTTGGTCTCCCAAATTGCTGGGATTACAGACGTGAGCGACCGCACTGGGGCCCTCATTTTTCTTATCAATTAACAATAATGGTTACCTTTAACAGATAGAGGTTGACTTTATTTATTGATTGATTGATTTTTATTTTTAGACAGAGTCTCACTCTGTTACCCAGGCTGGAGTGCAGTGGCATGATCTCAGCTCACTGCAAATTCTGCCTGCCCGGTTCAAGCGATTCTCCAGCCTCAGCCTCCCAAGTAGCTGGTGGGATTATAGGTGCATGCCACCACGCCCGGTAATTTTCTGTATTTTTAGTAGAGACGGGATTCACCATGTTGGTCAGACAGACTGGTCTCGAACTCCTGACCTCAGGTGGTCCAGCCCCTTCGGCCTCCCAAAGTGTTGAGATTACAGGCGTGAGCCACTGTGGCGGGTCGGGGTTGACTTTAAAACACAACCCCCTCAAATGAAAATTGCAGTTTGTTGTTGTTCTTTTTCTTTTTCTTTTCTTTTCCTTCTTTCTTTCTTTTTTTTTTTTTTTTTTTTCTGAGGTGGGGTCTCCTCTACCGCCTGGGCTGGAGTGCAGTGGCTCACTGCTACCTCCACCTCCCGGGTTCAAGCCATCCTCCCACCTCAACTTCCCGAGTAGTTGGGACCACAGGTGCGAGGCCACTAGGCCCAGCTAATTTGTGTGTTTCTTTCTTTCTTTCTTTCTTTCTTTTTTGATTAGTTGGTTGCTTTGTAGAGCCGGGGTCTCACTATGTTACCCAGGCGATTTCATCCCGCTGGGTGAGAAGGTTCTGCATTCCTCCGCATACGTTGCTGTGCAGTTGTTACTGAAGGTCGCCTGTAGAGGGCGCCAGAGTCAGCGAAGGGGAGGGCTGCGCTTCCTGGTTCTCTGGGGCACGAGGCTTCTCCTCAGCACTCTGGCGCCCCCAACAGGTTCCCAGTGTTCGGCTGGGGCAGGCACGCTGTGGCTGGCTACTTCCCTTCCTCCCATCCCCCTTGGGCCAAACGGGATCGGTGCTTCTGGTGAGACGCCTCCCCATGCACATCACTCCCAGGTGCCCTAGGGGGCACATTTCCCACAACTCCCAGAGGGCAGGTTTCTAGAAAGTGCCACCAGTGGGGAGGCGCCACAACTTCACTGCCATTTTGTGAGGTGCCGCCGTCTCTCCTCCAGCAAGGTCAGGACTTCAGGACTGTGAGTGGGCAGTTTATGAATAGAATATATTCATTGATGTTTTTCAGGAAACAATGACCGATAAAACAGAGAAGGTGGCTGTAGATCCTGAAACTGTGTTTAAACGTCCCAGGGAATGTGACAGTCCTTCGTATCAGAAAAGGCAGAGGATGGCCCTGTTGGCAAGGAAACAAGGAGCAGGAGACAGCCTTATTGCAGGCTCTGCCATGTCCAAAGAAAAGAGTAAGTAAGCCTGTCCTCACGTCCTCCTCATGTGATGGCTTTTACTCAAAATCTGTTTCACCAGAGCTTATGACAGGACATGCTATTCCACCCAGCCAATTGGATTCTCAGATTGATGACTTCACTGGTTTCAGCAAAGATAGGATGATGCAGAAACCTGGTAGCAATGCACCTGTGGGAGGAAACGTTACCAGCAGTTTCTCTGGAGATGACCTAGAATGCAGAGAAACAGCCTTCTCTCCCAAAAGCCAACAAGAAATTAATGCTGATATAAAACGTCAATTAGTGAAGGAACTCCGATGCGTTGGACAAAGTAAGTAGTATAAGAATGTCTGTTTTATAAAAATACTGAAGTTTTTTTTTTTCAACATCTTCAGAATATGAAAAAATCTTCGAAATGCTTGAAGGAGTGCAAGGACCTACTGCAGTCAGGAAACGATTTTTTGAATCCATCATCAAGGAAGCAGCAAGGTGGGTAGAAATAGGAACTGTCCAATTTCTTTTTTTGGTTAATGACATGTCTCTTTCTCTTCAGATGTATGAGACGAGACTTTGTTAAGCACCTTAAGAAGAAACTGAAACGTATGATTTGAGAATACTTGTCCCTGGAGGATTATCACACCCCAAATGCATAATCTCATTAATGATTGAGGAGAGAAAAGGATCAGATTGCTGTTTTCTACAATGGAGCAGGATATTGCTGAAGTCTCCTGGCATATGTTACCGAATCAACTGGCCTTCCAGAGGCTAAGAAATTTCTGTTAGTAAAAGATGTTCTTTTTCCCAAAGCGTTTTATTTGAAAGGATAACTTGTGTTTTG